GAGGGAGACAGAAGACAGACCCCTGAGAGGAAAAGGGAATTGCCCAAAAGTCATACAGCAAGTTTGAGGTAGGGCTGAGAGTAAATTTGAAACCTTCTGGTCTCCACTCCATGGCTTTTCCCTCCTTAGCTCTAGATACCAGGTCACAGAGCAGGGCAATGATTAGAAGCAGATTGCAAGTTCTGTAGAGGATTTTCCATGGCGAATGTTTAACCCTATGCTGGCTTCCCTTCATAGTACCCAGAATGCTGGAAAATTGCAAGCTAACTGTCCTAGTCTGAAGAATCTATAATCAAGAAAGGAAATCTGACCAGGTAAGGGCAGTGGTATCAGGGAAAGCCAAATAGAATTGGATTTTGGAAATTCTGTCGTGTGTCCCTGTGATTCTGTCCACAACACTGGTTTGTTGGCTTTTTATAGCTAATTGTGGGTTGCCTGTAAATTCTTAGGCAGTGGCCAAAAGCACCTTTGCTTCCTCCTTGGCCCAGGCTCCAAACAAAGTGGCTGCTAGGCACATGCATTCTCCACAGCTACCTATCCGTTTTTCCCCCATTCCTTCTTTCTCCTCACCATCCTTTTTTCTGCCTTTCCCCACAATTCTCTTTCTTCATTATCTTCCCTCTCTTCTCCTTCCTCCTCGTCTTTTCTTCTTTTTCTCCCTCTTCACGTGATCTCCTCCCCTTGCATCCTATTGGGTCCCTTCCCTCCCTCTTTCCCAGTCCTTTTCCTCCCCATCTCCTTATATACCCCCTCTATCCGCCCCCAAGAAGCTCCCCACCCCCAAACCAGAACTGGTGGCTGGTGACTCTCGCCGGTCTGGGGAGAGCGAGCTTGCTTGGGAGCCTTGAGGCTCTGATTGGCGGTCGCGGCTAGCACGCCAGCGCAAGTCCCGCCCCTGGGCAGCGAACGTGCTACTGCGGCATCTGTTATTGGTCGGCGGGTATGTCAGTGGCTCTGGCCGCGCCTCACGCAAGCGCCCGCAGTCGCTCGGTGAATAAAAAGGCAGCCTATGGGCTGAGCGGGGGATGGGGAGAGAAGAGGGATAGGGCCAGCAAGGCAGGGATCGAACGAGTGTCTGGCAGCCGGGAGCCCAGCGAAGAGAGCGAGCAAGCTTAGGAAAACGAGCGAAGTAAAGGGAGTAGGGGAGACTGAGACTGACCGGTAGCCAGGCAGGCGGACGGACGCACGCCCGGACAGACTGAGCAGGCGCCGGAGAACCACTCACAGGTTCCCCCCGCCTTTCCCTTTGAAAGCTAGGATTTTGCCTTTCCCGTGGCGCCCGAGAGAGAATGCTGGACTCTGCCGACTTCAGCGCAAGCTAAGATTTCTCAGCTAGGGACAAACGATCAGCCCAATCCTGAGAAGGGGGGAACCAAGCACCCCGTCCCCATCCCCCTCCCCTCCCCCGACTAAACTCGGGCGCCAAACCCAGCCCTTCTCTAACCACCCTACTTCCTCCTCTCCTTTCTAGCATGGTGGCTGTATGGACAGTCTGACAGAACAGAGACTGACATCTCCCAATCTGCCGGCCCCCCACCTGGAACACTACAGTGTTCTGCATTGCACCATGACCCTGGATGTGCAAACTGTAGTCGTTTTTGCCGTGATTGTAGTCCTCCTGCTTGTCAATGTCATACTCATGTTTTTCCTGGGAACGCGCTGAATGGAGTCCAGCCACCTGAGCTGTCGCGAACTCTCGCTTTGATTTCATCCCGAGAGCCACCGAGAAAAAAAAAAAATCACAGACAGAGACAGGGAAAGAGAGAGAAAGAACAAGCTTTCTTACTCAGGGGGGAAAACGTTTTGAGCTTCAACATGGCCTCGCTGTGATATGTATGACGTTGGTATATTATCTCTCCCTAAATCTTTTGTGGACTGAACACATTCTCATTTTGTCTCCTAAGCTGATCACTGGAGATTCCATCGTTAGTGCTGAGGCAGTATGGGATCACGTCACCATGGCCAACCGGGAGTTGGCATTTAAAGCTGGCGACGTCATCAAAGTCTTGGATGCTTCCAACAAGGATTGGTGGTGGGGCCAGATCGACGATGAGGAGGGATGGTTTCCTGCCAGCTTTGTGAGGGTGAGTGTCAGTCTTCACTCTCCTCTCCTATTTAATGAAATATCCAATCTTTTCTTCTCTTCAGTCAGAGTCTGCAAATGCCATCTGTGTCCCATCTCATCTTTGCTGGTTAAAGAATCAGTCCCAGGGATAGTCAGAAAAAGCGTATCAATAACCACAGACCTTCAGGACTAATGTGAGGCCCTGTACGCATACAGCTGGTATGTCTTGTGCTTACAGACCTCCCTCTTTAACTCATTATTTTTCTTTTGCCTGCTTCCACAGCTCTGGGTGAACCAGGAGGATGAGGTGGAGGAGGGGCCCAGCGATGTGCAGAACGGACACCTGGACCCCAATTCAGACTGCCTCTGTCTGGGGCGGCCACTACAGAACCGGGACCAGATGCGGGCCAATGTCATCAATGAGATAATGAGCACTGAGCGTCACTACATCAAGCACCTCAAGGATATTTGTGAGGTAACCATGGTGGTTCATGTGGAGGCACTTCCTTCCTCAGCCTAGGCTTTTTCTTTGTCTACAGGGCTATCTGAAGCAGTGCCGGAAGAGAAGGGACATGTTCAGTGACGAGCAACTGAAGGTAATCTTTGGGAACATTGAAGATATCTACAGATTTCAGATGGGCTTTGTGAGAGACCTGGAGAAACAGTATAACAATGATGACCCCCACCTCAGCGAGATAGGACCCTGCTTCCTAGAGCACGTAAGTATCTTATCCATTTGGGGAGGGTTTTGACTTTTCCTTTCCTTTTTTTCTTTTCCCACAGCAAGATGGATTCTGGATATACTCTGAGTATTGTAACAACCACCTGGATGCTTGCATGGAGCTCTCCAAACTGATGAAGGACAGCCGCTACCAGCACTTCTTTGAGGCCTGTCGCCTCTTGCAGCAGATGATTGACATTGCTATCGATGGTTTCCTTTTGACTCCAGTGCAGAAGATCTGCAAGTATCCCTTACAGTTGGCTGAGCTCCTAAAGTATACTGCCCAAGACCACAGGTAAGGGATCGAGGGAGTCAGGAGTGAATGAGTTGGTTCAACTTGCACTCTTTTGTTTTCACAGTGACTACAGGTATGTGGCAGCTGCTTTGGCTGTCATGAGAAATGTGACTCAGCAGATCAACGAACGCAAGCGACGTTTAGAGAATATTGACAAGATTGCTCAGTGGCAGGCTTCTGTCCTAGACTGGGAGGTAGGAAACTTACCAACCAGGGTATTGGGAAAGGCTGCCTCTCATCATCACATGTCCTTCCCAGGGCGAGGACATCCTAGACAGGAGCTCGGAGCTGATCTACACTGGGGAGATGGCCTGGATCTACCAGCCCTACGGCCGCAACCAGCAGCGGGTCTTCTTCCTGTTTGACCACCAGATGGTCCTCTGCAAGAAGGTAACCCTGCCCCCTTCTTCCCTGAGGGAGATTACCTTCAAGAAACCTCTTCCTTCCCATCTAGGACCTAATCCGGAGAGACATCCTGTACTACAAAGGCCGCATTGACATGGATAAATATGAGGTAGTTGACATTGAGGATGGCAGAGATGATGACTTCAATGTCAGCATGAAGAATGCCTTTAAGCTTCACAACAAGGAGACTGAGGAGATACATCTGTTCTTTGCCAAGAAGCTGGAGGAAAAAATACGCTGGCTCAGGGCTTTCAGAGAAGAGAGGAAAATGGTACAGGAAGATGAAAAAATTGGTAAGTGACCTGAGAGTAGAAAGAAGAACATGCATTTAAAAAATCATATATTTTTCTTTTTTAGGCTTTGAAATTTCTGAAAACCAGAAGAGGCAGGCTGCAATGACTGTGAGAAAAGTCCCTAAGCAAAAAGGTAAAGCTGCCCCACTCAGTCTCTGTGAAAGAACCCTTTCCCTTTGATCTCTCATCTACTCTAGGTGTCAACTCTGCCCGCTCAGTTCCTCCTTCCTACCCACCACCGCAGGACCCGTTAAACCACGGCCAGTACCTGGTCCCCGACGGCATCGCTCAGTCGCAGGTCTTTGAGTTCACCGAACCCAAGCGCAGCCAGTCACCATTCTGGCAAAACTTCAGCAGGTTAACCCCCTTCAAAAAATGATACCTACAGGGAGGCAGATAATTTTAAAATAAAGTAAATAAAATTATATTTATAGATGGACCTTTTTTCGGAGAAGCACTGTTGAAATTTATACACACACACACACACAGAGACCCTTGAGTACACATACACACACACACACACAGACACACACACACACACACACACACACACACACACAGAGAGATAAGGAACAAAAGTGTTTTCTGTTGTTTTGGGGAAGTGAAATATGTGGTTGGTAGGAAGAGGTACCAATGACTTCCAAACATGTGATTCCGTCTTAAAAGTTTTCCATTTTTACCCTGTCCCCCTTCCCTTTGCTTTCAGAAGTTGACATTTCTATTCATTGCTTTTCTTGTTAAGATAATCTCTTTACTCCCCTGTGAGTGATTCACTGCCTTGTCATTATTACGATAGATGTGTTTGTATTGTTTTTTTTCTGATGATACTGATGTTGATGAATTTTTAATTTTATTTGATGTGGTAGAGTTGGGAGGTTTCAGGGTTTTTTCCCCTCTTTTACTTTCCATTGAGGAAGGGAATGAGCTCCTTTCTCCTCTCCTTCAGCCAATCATTATCAAATGTTCCTTCAGCCCTGCAGTTGCCCCAAATAACCTTTTTTCAGCATCCTCTGTCCTCAGTCATGCCAGTCTGGACATGCTCTGTTGTGCCCTGTGACAAAACTGCTCAGTATTCCTATTGCTTTTACTGTGTTTTAGGTACTGTGAAGGGATCAAAAAACCAAACAGAAGCAAGGGAGTATCAGACTATGATGATGCTGGAGTGGACTTCTGTTCAGGGAACATTTTGCATTCAGGCTGTTTCTTCTATCACTGGGGTTTCCCATGTTGCAGCACTTCTGGGTCGTTGCAATTTTGCATCTAGGAGTTAGTTTGATCGAGTTATTCTCTTTTTTCAAGTCACTTTTGTTATAGGTCTCCCCCTAGGCCTGTCTCTCCCTTAGCCCAAAAGATCTGAACTGGAAGCAGAGGTTGAGATTCTGCCTCCCAGGAGAGGGATTTACCTGCCCCCTAGTACCAGATAGGTTTAGGGCAGTGATCTCTACAGCAATCAGTTCAGTGTCCTGGTTGTCCCTGCTCCCATTTACAGATGTTTGGGCAGCATTGATAGAAGTATGGAGGGGTTCAAGACAGAGCCCACCTGATCAAGATCATCAGCTACCTTCAAATTATTGACCTGGACAGGGTCCAAGTCTGATAGTAACCTTTTACAAGAAAGAACAGGGATGGGAATGGAAAGAGATAGCCTTGATCCACAGTATTGTACCTGCATTTTCTACCACCCTAAAATTGTGTGAGACTTCTCCCATTGTTAACAGATTGCATGGACAATCTTCCCTGGCTTCTTTCTTTCCCTCTCTCTTTCTTCTTTCTCCTGCCATCCTAGCACAGGAGGATTTTTGGTATTGATATAGTTAAAGCTGTTCTGGCACTCAAAGAAGGCCGTGTTTCCAACATCCTCTCATCCCAGGACATTTGGGGCAAGTGAGTTAGGGGCCCAGGGGCAATTTTCCCTCTGAATAACGTGTCTGAGGCAGGGATGCTACCCTCAGGCTCGCTTTTGGCCAGCTTTTTGCTTGGGAAAATCTAACTTCTTTCACAAGGAGGCAGGCTTCCTATGGATGTTGGAGTACCTGTTTTTCCTCCACACATAGCCCTTTTCATGGATAGACCTTGAACAACAAAAAGGGTATAAGGGAATAAGGATGAACTCTGCTGTGAAGAGCAAGCCACTGTAGTGAGGAATGTGGAGACTGGGAGTCTGTCCTAAACCCCATGGGAGAAGACTTCATCATGACAGGACTTCAGCTTACCAAGCAGCAGCCATAGCTGTGTGGAGGCTTCAGCATAGCTAGCATGTTTACTGCTCTATGCCTCCTGATCCAGACCAGGCATTGCCCAGCCTGGGAATCTTTTCTTTGTGGGAATCAAATTACAAGCTATTTAAGTTTATATTCCATCACAACCAAGTCAGACTTGTATTATAAGTCAAGGATGAGCCTGATCTGGGGAGAGGGCCGGGGCTCGGGACTGGCCACCACTGTTCAGCACATGACCTAACTACGTAAGCCTCTTTGGCAAGGGTCCTGGTGCCCAGCACCCAGGCTAAAATATCCTGTCTGGCAGAGTGTTTTGGTAGCTATGCAGGCCTCCCTTCAGTGTACCTCTTTTTCCAACTTCTCACTCCTCCTTACTAGGCTTGGCCTTGACATGCTTCTTCGAGGGTTGGCAGCACACCGGGAGGGGATGCTTGGACAAGTTTCTGGGCCTACATTTCTTGACTAGGCCCTCTCATTTCCTCCCTCCTTGGGGCTTCTGCCCAGGGCTCCAGGATCAGGGATATTACTTCTCAACCCGCACTTCTCCTCTACTGAACCCACTGGCATCACCTGATGCCACTAATTTGTGAACAACAAGAAATCATTTCCCCATTGGTTGGAGTATTCCCTCAGCCTATAGCATCAAAGCAGACCAGTGGCCAACAGCCCCAAGGGGAGCCCAATTAAATACCTGGGTTCAGTATCCTAACCTGTTATGTCCTGACAGCAATGGTAACCCCAGTAATTCTGTAATGTTGTAATTTCCGCATGGCCCTGAGCTCCCTTTTCCTCAACTCAGTGAGGCCAGGATTTGCTCTCCAAAAGGCTTTGCTAGTGTGTTCAATGGGACCTGCTGTGGGGAGTCCTAAGACAGACATCTAATTATTCTCTCTTTTTCCCCCCCTCTCTATGTGTATATTTCTAATGGATCTATAAGAACAGCAACAAGAGAGTTCTAACAATTCTAGTGTGAAGCCAAATAGTGATCTTTTAGTGCTTTGGGGATGGGGTGGGCTGGGGTGGATGGATGGGCAACAGTGACTTTGATTACCCTTGCTGCTCTGCATTTGCCAGTTTATTCTTTTGTTTCTTTTATCTGACTGACTCTGTCAAACAAGTGTCAAAGTTGTGTGTTAAAAAATGTTTAACAAAAAAAATGTTGTAATGACACAAAGCCTTATGAAAATATTTATGGAGTTCAATAAAAGAAGTAAAAAGACACCTCCTGGCATAGCTCTCGTTCGTGTGTGTGT